CTTTTAGCCTCCTCAGGGGCAGAGGCTAGGGACGGGGACAGGGCCGGAGCCTGGGCCAGGGCAGGGGCTGGGGCTGGAGCCGAGGCCGGAGTCGGAGCCGAGTCCAGAGCCGAATCCGGGGCCGGAGCTGGGACCCCAGCCGAGTCCCGGGCCGGGGTCGGGACCTGGACCTGGGCCACCTCCACCTCCTCCTTCTCCAGGGGCAGCAGCTCCTCCTCCGCCATATTCTCCATAGTTACCGCCTCCGTGCCAAGCCCGCCCGGGGACCCGGAGCGGGGCTCACGGCGGGGTCAGAGAACTGACGTGAATGCCCACAGGGCTGGATCCAAGGAGTGGGGAAGCAAGTGGGGAGGGCGGGATGCGTGCAACAGACAAAAGATGAAGAACCAGTGACCAAATCCTGTTAGTAGAAAACAGAAAGCCAGAGGCAGCGATTCCAGATGCCCGTCCGCTTCCCTTTCCCCGAGGCGTTACGACGCCACCACAAACTGCGCAGAAGCGTACTGGGGACGGCGTCCAATTGGGTAAGAGGGTTCGGTTTCTACGGTGCGTCTCCGGCCCACCGGCCAACCACCAAACCGAACAAAGACTACAGCACCCAGGATACACTGCGCAGTCTGGGGGCGGGGCCGGAGTTCAAGCCTCGGAGGAAGTAAATGCAAATCTAAGCGAGCGCTGTGGGGCGGTGAGTAGGTAGTGCGGATGCGGGCGCAGAACTACGTTTCCCAGCAGGCATACAGTTGGTGGGGCGGGGTGTGTGTGTGTGTTGGGAGGCGGGGGTCCCTCTCCTTTGGCTTGGGGCTCCGGAGTTGCCACTGCCGCCGGCGCTGGTAAGGTAGGAACTGCGGGGTGCGTTGACGTTTTGCTGGGCAGGTTCCCCCTCGTCCCCCGCCCCAAGTATACTGGCGGGCGGGCGGCCGGCCGGACTGGGGACTCAGGAGTCACACGGACCTGGGCGGGGCGACTCTGTGGGCGGGTCCGGGGACGAGCCAGCTCCGTGGAGGGTGTGGTTCTGGCCCGGCTTGCCTCCGGGGCTGCCCCTTGCCCGGTGTTGGGGTCTGGTCGGTTCGTGCGGAGCCCGCGGGCCCGCGGCGGTTTACTAGCAGCTGACGAGCTTGCCTGTCCATCCAGCTGACTTGGAATTAGGGTCTGTTCTTCATTTCGCACCCTCACCTACACCGTGACCCGAACACTCTTTTCCTTTGTTTTTATTTTTGCTTTAGTCTTCATGTTGCCAGTATCAGCAGTTCTGCGGTGTGGCCAGTGGATAGAAATTAGTTGTTTTGCTCTATTTTGCTTTGTTTTCAGGCTTTTAATAACCAGAGCTCTGAGTGGGTAGAGCTTCGGGGCATTTAATTTTGATGCGTTTCAGATCCCCAAAACATATGCTAGCGAGTCCCCTGTCCCCCGTACTTCTCTCCCCTTCACTCTTAGTGCCTACTTGACATTCGAGCCTTTCTTGTTTCTTTCTTCTGTCCCCCCGCGATAAATCCACTGGGACAGAAAGGAGAAAAACGTGAACTTTCTGGCTGCCCTGCTTGGGCTTGGTCCGAACCTTCTAGGCATCAGGGCAGGAGAGGGAAGCCCAATTTAGTCTCAAGAACAAGACGCGCGCTTCCAGTTAGCTTTTCTTAGTTAATTAAGTTGATAAACGCCAATCTTCTTGGTCTATTTGTTTCCTACTTGTTTCAGAACCCCGGGGAAGAGATAGCATGATTATTTGGCACTTTGAAGCACTAACTGGAAATTAACTCCTCCCCCTATAGTTAAGAAGTATATATCTGGAGGGGTGTGTGTGTGTGTTTAACCTCTCCCCAGTTTAATGGGAACAGATTATCCCTGTGGAGCTTCTGTGAGTTATAGTCCTAAATCCCTTTTACTGATCGTCCCGTACAGCTTTTATCTAGTATTCCTGAATGTGTAGTTGACTCATGGCTCAACAGTCAATTAAAAATGGGATAACACTGACTATAACTTACAGAAATGCTAACTATATCTGTGCATCATCCAATAATTCTTGTTCTCATTTCTTTTTTTTTTTTTTACTGTCGTTCATGATGATTTTTTATTTCTAAATGACTAGATGGTTAACTGAAAGCTAGATTCAGTATGTTAATGTCATTTAACACCAGCTGGAAACCAGATTAAAAGGGTCAGATTTTAGTGTCTGGATTCTGTGGGAATTTTTGTAAGAATTTCTAAGCATGGTCTGTGCTTGTAAGACATCCTGAAGAAGGAATCGTCAATGTTTGAAGAATTAAATAATGTTATTCATCTATTGCTACTGCATAAGTTATACCAAAACATAGTAGCTTAAAACAACAGTAAACATTTATTACTCCACAGTTTCTGTGGGTCAGGAACTCAGAAATGACTTTCTGGGTTGATCTGGCTTTGGGTCTCCTGAGGTTGCAGTGAAGATATGTGCCAGGGCTGCTGTCATGTCACTTGATTAGGGGTGCAGGATCATCAGCTTCAAAGGTAACACACTCACATGCCTGGCTGTTAGTTGGAACAAATCCTATATTTTTAATGTTTATGTTAGCTTTTCAGGATGTCCAGCAAAGAATCCTGTGGGAAAAAAGAGACATCTCAGAGGAAAGACACCACCACCTCATCACCCAATTTTGGTGAAAAAGTAAGAATTTTGATTTACTGACCTAGAGATACTTTAAAATTCATTTTCTTTATTGCATTCTTAGGACAAGAAAGAGAGAAAAACCCCAGCAAGTTCTACTAGTTCATCTTCTATAAGATCAGTTTCATCAGAAAAGAGAAAACTGGTGAGTGTCTAGATATAACTAACTAAAAGTTACAATTTATGTGTCCTTTTTTTATTTATTTCAGAAATCAGATCATACAGATGTTCTGTACTATAATATAAAAAGAAGACAAGGACTGAAAAGGTAAATTTCTCCTTTTTCTTTTTACTGTTTTGAATGTAACCTAGGTTTCTGTGCTGTTTTACAGATTGAGTGTAGAAATTGACACTCTCAGAAGGAGACCAAAAATCGGTTCTTCATCCCAAAGACCTATTAAACTCAAAGAAGCATCATATTCAAATGATAATCAAATTATTTTGCAGAGTCCTTCTTCAAATGGAACTAAAAAAGACATACATAAATGTGTAGACTTTAAACCTAAAGATATCAAATTGACAAATGCTGGGAGCAAGCTTGACCATGGAATTAAAAGCCTTAGTAGTCCTAAGATTGCCAGTGATGTGAAACCTAAAGCCGAAGGCCAGGCAAGTGAAAATAAATGGTCTCATTTACTTGTTCAGAGAGAGAAGATGAAAGAACTCAAGAAAGGAAGAAACAGTAAATTTAGAGACAATTCTGAAAAATGTGTCTTAGAGAAATGGAAGAGAAATCAATTTTCTCAGGATTATAACTCCAACAAGATAATTAAGGAACCCTTGGGATCTAGAAGACAGAAGATCAGTTTCAAAATCCCTATAAAATCCCGTGACACCCTCCAGAAACTTGTAGAAGAAAATGTCTTCAACATAGATTCTAATAATTCGAAGACTAAGCAGGAAGAAAGAGAATACCTGGAAAGCTCCCAGGTTTCATTAAATGTGACTAGGCAGAAAACTGAACATTTACTTTCAGATTTTACATATAAGCGGACTGTTCATGAGTGGAAACGAAAACATCATTATGACCATCAAGAAAGTAATGATTCACATTCTAGGGAAAACCTAACCCAGGTAAGGTAGTAAAAAATGAAGAATATAGGTTTATTCTTAGCTAATGAAATTACTTTCATTTCAGAGTTTTGAAGCACCATGTTGTTCCGTGTCATCTGAAAGTATCCAGGATGCAGATCAAGAGGTTATTGATATTCTTGTTTACTTTGATATTTTAAAATATTTCACTGGGGTCTTTTACACTTTAGATGCAGATAGTAGAAGAGCTTCATGCTGCACGTGTGGGAAAAAGTGTGGATTTACCTGGAGAGTTAATGAGTATGGAAATTGACTTAGAAGATGATGTACATTCCTCCTCTGGTATACCCTATATGTTGATGTGTATGCTCCCCAGTGTCATGAAATATTTGCTCTTTTTCTTTAGCAAATAATACTTCAGACAGAAAGCTTCTAATTGTTATTGACACAAATATTCTGATGAATCATCTCAAATTTGTTAGAATTTTGAAGACAACAGAAGTACCAGGTATTTACAGAACATATTTAAAGATTCTGATTGTTAAATTCTAAGAAATCTTTTTATTTTTTAGGTTTTGACAAACTTGTGTTAATAATTCCCTGGGTCGTTATGCAAGAGCTAGATCGTATGAAGGAAGGAAAACTACTAAAACGTGCCCAGCACAAAGCTATACCTGCAGTTCATTTCATCAACGACAGTCTCAAAAATCAAGATAGAAAGCTATGGGGTCAGTCAATACAACTTGCATCCCAAAAACATTGTAAGTATTGTTCTCTCAGAGTGCCTCCTGATCTTACTGACTGTTGCCTTTACTAAATTTGCAGATGGATTGAGTGATGAGAACAATGATGATCGAGTACTAAAATGCTGTCTCCAGCACCAGGAATTATTCCCTTGTTCTTTTGTTATTCTGTGCACGTGAGTTTCATAGTCATTTGACTTTTTATTTTTTTTCCTCCTAATCCCAACCTCCCAACCTTAGGGATGATAGAAACTTAAGAAACAAAGGCCTAATAAGTGGTGTGAAGTCACTCAGTAAAGAAGAATTGAGTGCAGAGTTATTACACTTATCTCTGAACACAGATGTGTGTCATCAGCCTTGTATTCCTAAGCAACAGTTGAAAGCAGGTAGTATTTTTACTATAAATAATTAGAGATATCTAAATAAAGTCTGTAACTATTTGTTTTAAAGAAACAACACCCTTGAAAGAGAGCTATAAGGAGGAATCTACAAATTCTGGACTGTCCATTCTGCTTGAGAGCATTGTATCTGATCTTGAAAAATCTCTTGGAACAGGTTTATCTTCAATATTAGAAACAGAAATGAAAATTGCTTTTGGAAACCTTTGGATGGAGGTGATTAGTTGAACTCTATTAGTTGAAAATTTGAGATGTTAATTTTTTTCTACATACTCTTTAGATCCTGTACCTGAAACCACCATGGACTCTACTACATTTACTACAGTGCTTTAAAAAACATTGGTTGGCTGTATTTGGATTAGTTATGGAAAAGAACTTGCTTTTAACTATTGAGAGCCTATACAAAAATCTCCGTAAAGGTATGAATCTTTTATTTTTCTCTTTAGCAGTGCATATTTTTCTGTCTTAATTTTCTGTTACCAGCTAATAAGGCAGTGGATTTTACAACAGTCAAATTCTTGCTTCAGGATTCTAGAAGTTTGTTACATGCTTTCAGTACAAGGTCAAATTATGATGGTATTCTTCCACAGACCTTTGCTCAAGTAAACAACCTCCTTCAGACATTTGCAGAGGTAAGATGCCTTTGGAATGCCAGTTAGAGTAGAGCTGCATTTTATGTAATTCTTATTTCCCCAGGTCAAGACAAAACTTAAGCCAAATTCTTCAGAAAACACAGTGACTAAAAAGCAGGAAGGTACTTCATTGAAGAATTCTCATAATCAAGAAATCACTGTTTTCTCGAGTTCTCATCTTCCCCAACCCAGCAGGCATCAAGAAATCTGGTCTATCCTAGAGAGTGTTTGGATTACAATATATCAGAACAGGTACTAAATTTGGGGGAATTTTTTTTTAGTTAACCTATGAGTATCTTTTTTTTCTCTATTTTAGCACGGATGTATTTCAAAGATTGGGCTCAAATTCAGCTCTGACTACTTCAAATATAGCATCATTTGAAGAAGCATTTATATGTCTTCAAAAGTTAATGGCAGCTGTGAGGGATATTCTTGAAGGAATTCAAAGGTAAACACTATATTAATTTTAAAGTGTTATTTTTCCCCCCCTTTGTTTTTATTTTATTTTTTAGGATTTTGGCCCCAAACAGTAATTATCAAGATGTTGAGACCCTCTATAACTTCCTAATCAAGTATGAGGTATGGGAAATATTTTAAAATATTTATCACATATTTTTAATAACTATATCTTGGTTCCTTTCAGGTAAATAAAAATGTCAAATTTACTGCCCAGGAAATTTATGATTGTGTTTCTCAGACTGAGTATAGGTAAGTCATATCTATATATAGATATAAACCATTTGCAATGATTTAATATTTCTTTTTCTCCTAGGGAAAAGTTAACCATTGGATGCCGCCAGCTGGTTGAGATGGAATATACCATGCAGCAGTGCAATGCATCTGTTTATATGGAGGCCAAAAACAGGGGATGGTGTGAAGACATGCTCAACTATAGGATATAAGTACTGATTTGTAACTTTAAAGGAATTGCATTTGTCCTTAAGAATAACAGAGTAGTTTTCAATCTGGTCACTCTTTTGGGCCAAACCCAAGAGAATTTTAAGAAATGTTTCATAGGTATAAAAAGGTGATCGCCTATTACTGACAGTCTCATTGTAGCTCTAAAAAGCCTAATGTATCCACTGTGGAATAAACTCCATAGACTCAACTCTTCTGGAGTTCACAATGCCTCCCTACCTCTATTCTTGATAGTGAGCCAGTATCTCTAAGGAAAGGAGAGCCGTATTTTTAGTCATCCTAGGGCAGGAGCCACTGTGGCATCTGAGGAAGACCCAGGGTACAGTATTAGCATTTCTTTCAACCCTAAGTATGGGCATGTGACCAGAGACACTGCCAAACCCTAAGAAATCATTAGGGCATGATCATGCTCACCATATTTCACAAATGAAATCTTAATGTGGGCTGTTTTTTATGATCAAACTGTCATCCATGTTGACCTGATGAAAATAACACCCTCCTTCACCTCCCTCAGGGTAATGAAAGTAGAAATTTGACTGAAGCTCCTACTTCCTTATACAGCCTTTCCTTCTGTGGGCTTGTCACTTTTCAGTACATTTCTAGTGGGGAAGAGCAGGGCGACCCCTCTGCTGGGTTTCTCCTTAAATGTGAAGCAAAATAAATTTATATAATGGAATTTGGTGGCAGTGACTGATGTTTGTCTCTAGCTAAAACCAACTGTTTAGTTGACTTTTTAGTTATAGGATAAGTTGGAAGTCCTTGTTTACTGGAATATATTATGCTTTTGTTAACACATTAGATTAAATAGAATTTGGTATTCTATTATAAATGTTTATTTTTTAAAGCAATAAATAACTTATTTTTGGTAAGATTTGGCTTTTTACTTCCAAATTGTTTCTGATATGTACATAAGGTATGATTATAAAAGTGACTGTCTGCAATAAAAGAGAACTTGTTCAGGATATTCACTAGTTGGTGTAGAACCTGTTAAGCT